ACATGAAGCAAAAACCAGACATAAAGACAAAGAGAAATTTACAAATCCACAATTATGGTAAATTTTAAGACAGTTCTAGTGTTTGGCAATTCTATCAAATAAAAAACAAGTTAGAAAAGGGAAGATTTAAATATCAGAAAATAAGAAAGAACTTTGTCCAACATTTAGAGAATACACTTTCTGCTCAGTATATATGGAACATTAATTACACCATATTAGGTCACAAAGCAAGTCTCAACGAAAAACAATGGATATCGTACAGAGCATATTAAAAAATAACCAACAGGCACATATGTTTGAAAATTTACAAACATACTTCTTTAATACATGGTCCAAAAAGGAAATAACAAAGATGAGAAAATCTTAGGAACTGAACAACAATGAAAACAACATATATTACAGCTCAAGGCATGATATTAACCAGTGCATAGAGAATAAGTTTTAACCTTAAATATAACAATTAGAAGAAACATTTTTTAAACTCTTAATGTGCTAAGTGTCTTATTTAAAAAATTAGAACAAAATAATATAAACAATAAATCCAATAAATGTAGAAAGAATAAAGACAATAGCACCAAATAAAATCAAAACAGAGGATAGACGAGGCTAAAAGCTGATTAGTTTAAAAAGATCAGTAAGGTAAAATTTAAACTTGTTAACTGTTATTACTCTATTTTTCAATAATTGAAAAATGATTTTTAACTTAATAATTTTAGTAATTTAAAAAATTCATACTATTTTTTTCTGTTTGAAAATGGTTTGGGTAGCTTAGGTTTGGGATCATTACAATTGTTCTCATTAAAACTAATAGAAAAAAATTTTTTTCCACCTAACGGCTTTTCCCTGAGCTTTCAGGAGGCCATTGAAGCCGTTAAGACCGGGTCAGGTGAACAGGAAGTTAAAGACTGAAAAGGAGACACAAAACTGCCGACTTTCCCGACGGCGAATTGGCCCTCTGGAAACAGCCGACCAATCACAGGCAGCAGGGGCGCGCCCTGCAGCGGGGCTCCGGCTGCGGTTCCGTGGACTCGGCGACTAGGCGCCGCCTGACCAGTAGGAGCCGCCCTCGACGAGCGAGCTCGAAGGCTGCGACTGGCGCCGCCTCACCGCCTCCCACCGCCACTGACCGACCGTTCGACCGGCAAACATGGTTGAAGCGGATCGCCCGGGGAAGCTGTTCATTGGGGGCCTCAACCTCGAAACCGACGAGAAAGCCCTCGAAGCCGAGTTTGGCAAGTATGGCCGCATCGTCGAGGTGCTCCTGATGAAAGACCGAGAAACCAACAAGTCGAGGGGCTTCGCGTTCGTCACCTTTGAAAGCCCCGCAGACGCCAAGGCCGCCGCCAGAGACATGAACGGCAAGTCCCTGGATGGTAAGGCCATCAAGGTGGCCCAGGCCACCAAACCGGCGTTCGAGAGCAGCCGGCGGGGCCCGCCGCCTCCCCGCAGCCGCGGTCGCCCGAGGTTCCTGCGCGGAACCCGCGGGGGTGGCGGCGGCCCGCGGCGTTCCCCATCCCGGGGCGGGCCCGATGATGACGGCGGCTACACGGCGGATTTCGACCTGCGGCCCTCCAGGGCCCCGATGCCCATGAAGCGTGGGCCGCCGCCGCGCAGGGTCGGCCCACCCCCCAAGAGGGCCGCGCCGTCGGGCCCGGCTCGCAGCAGCGGCGGTGGAATGCGCGGGAGGGCCCTGGCCGTGCGGGGGCGAGACGGCTACTCAGGCCCACCGCGCCGGGAGCCGCTGCCCCCGCGCCGCGACCCCTACCTGGGCCCGCGGGATGAGGGCTACTCGTCCAGAGACGGCTACTCGAGCCGAGACTACCGCGAACCCCGGGGTTTTGCCCCCTCGCCCGGAGAGTACACCCACCGCGATTACGGCCACTCCAGTGTCCGGGACGACTGTCCCTTGAGAGGCTACAGCGACCGAGACGGCTACGGAGGTCGCGACCGTGACTACGGGGATCATCTGAGCAGAGGCTCCCATCGAGAGCCCTTTGAGAGCTACGGAGAGCTGCGCGGCGCCGCCCCAGGACGGGGGACACCGCCATCTTACGGAGGAGGAGGCCGCTACGAGGAGTACCGGGGCTACTCACCCGATGCCTACAGCGGCGGCCGCGACAGTTACAGCAGCAGTTATGGCCGGAGCGACCGCTACTCGAGGGGCCGACACCGGGTGGGCAGACCAGATCGTGGGCTCTCTCTGTCCATGGAAAGGGGCTGCCCTCCCCAGCGTGATTCTTACAGCCGGTCAGGCTGCAGGGTGCCCAGGGGCGGAGGCCGTCTAGGAGGCCGCTTGGAGAGAGGAGGAGGCCGGAGCAGATACTAAGCAGGAACAGACTTGGGACCAAAAATCCCTTTTCAACGAAACTAACAAAAAGAAGAACCTGTTGTATGGTAACTACCCAAGGACTAGTACAAGGAAGAGTTGTTTTTACCTTTTAAGAATTTCCTGTTAAGATCGTCTCCATTTTTATGCTTTTGGGAGAAAAAACTTAAAATTCGTTTAGTTTAGTTTTGGAATTGTTAACGTTTCTTTCAACAAGCTCCTGTTAAAAGTATATGAACCTGAGTACTAGTCTTCTTACATTTACAAGTAGAAATTCGATTAATGGCTTCTTCCCTTGTAAATTTTCTTGATAAATGAGGCAAACAGTTCTAAGATCTTTGATAAACATCTGCTCACCTAAAATGGAAAAACGGATCATTCTGCTCATTTAAACCAACTAGATTTTGGGTGGAGAGTGGGAGGGATTGGTGTATGCTACTCTTAAGATTTCAGGGTATCTTTCAAACTGAATCTTTGTTTCCAGTATTAAAAAGCAAACAACCAGCAACAACAACAACAAAAGTGATTTAGATCAAATGTTTATGTAAAGAAAATTATTTTCACTCAGTAAATCTGAAAAGTAAATGGATAATGTTGGCCATGTTTTGCCTTTTTGCTTTTTCTTTGGGAATCTACAGGATCACCTGTCCCCTCACTCCCAAAAGTACTATCTATGTTTTGAACAACAGTGGAATACTATATCAAAGGTTTGGCCAACCAACCACAAAGCTACAAAACAAGCAAATCCCAAATCCTTCAATTGATAGCATTCATTTTCACTACCAACAAATTTATTAAGAAACAAGTAGAAAATAAATCAGTGGTCGACTTGGGGACCGTAATGGCTTCCATTCCTAACTCCAAGCTACTTGCCTTTGGCT